TACATCCTCTTCCCTCAAACTAGGTTACCCTTTTGACTGCATGGTGAATGCCTCACCATCTTCAAGCCTTAGTTTATACTTATCTGTTTATTGTTTCCCTCATTAGCCTTTTAAACTCCATGAAAATAGGGGCCTGGTCTGTCTTGTTCACTGCTCTCTCTCCACTGTCTGAAAAGCAAGTAGAGACTGGATCAGGAAAGATCTTAAATACAATAAGGAGTTTTGATTATTTCTAGGGGGTAACCAGGAACCACTAAAACATAAGCAGAGAAAGTTATGTACAGGTTTTTGCTTTAGAAAAATCTCTCTCATCGCTGTATGGAGGAATGGTTTGGAGAACGCAGGACTGGCCCTAAGAAATCAATCAGATAATTAGAGTAAGCAAAAGTGATGAGGATCTGATCTGTGGCTGTATCAGTGGGGTCCGAAAGGAGGTGAGGGATTTGAGAGTTAGGAGAGACAGAATGGCAGGAATTGGTGACCTACTGGATGCTGTGACCGAGGGTGAGGGGGAGTGAGGGACGATCTCGGCTTCAGATTTCACTCTGGCTGAGGATATCTGGAACGATCGCATCGTATTAACAATTGTATGTTTACCTGTGGATCACTCCCAATTAGTCTGAAAGCATCTTACTATAGGGACCTTGCTTTGTAGTCTTTGTATTACCAGTGTTAGAAGAGCACCTGTTATGTAGGAGGAGTAATAAAATGAATGAATGCACTCAAAACACTAAACAGTAATTCTGTAATCCAACGGGAGGTACAGCGAATACCAAAAGCCTACATATACTATTCTCTGCATGCTATAGCAAGAAAGAAAGGAAAGTGGCTTCCCGGTGGTTTTCTGCCTATTGTACAACCAGGAAGCTGACAATAAAGTTTATTTGAGCGTCGACGTGCGCCGACGTGGCCCCGCCTCCCCAGCCGGAGCCGCGATTGGTGGGCATTTGCCGGCGGCCACCGCTTTTAAGCCACGATTGGCGAAGGCCGCCGTCATTTCGGAGCGACTCAGCGCCTGCCCGCCCTCTCGCCGCGTCGCCGGTGCCTGCGCCTCCCGCTCCACCTCGCTTCTTCTCTCCCGGCCGAGGCCCGGGGGACCAGAGCGAGAAGCGGGGACCATGTTCCGACGCAAGTTGACGGCTCTCGACTACCACAACCCCGCCGGCTTCAACTGCAAAGGTGAGGCGGCGGCCTCAGCCCGGCCGCGTGTCTCTAGTTATTTATGTGATATTTTTTATTGCAGATGAAACAGAATTTAGAAACTTCATCGTTTGGCTTGAAGACCAGAAAATCAGGCACTACAAGATTGAAGACAGAGGGAATTTAAGAAACATCCACAGCAGCGACTGGCCCAAGTTCTTTGAAAAGGTAATGAATTAGGAAGTAAAGTAAAAATACAGAACTGGTGGTTTTCTTTTCTTCCCCCTCACAGTATCTCAGAGATGTTAACTGTCCTTTCAAGATTCAAGATCGACAAGAAGCTATTGACTGGCTTCTTGGTTTAGCTGTTAGACTTGAATATGGAGATAATGGTACGTTTTGTGGGGAATGTGTATTTTAAAGATGTACAAATTATATTTTTGCCTGTTTTTATAGCTGAAAAATACAAGGATTTAGTACCTGATAATTCAAAAACTGCTGACAATGCAACTAAAAATGCAGAACCATTGATCAATTTGGATGGTGAGTATATAAATGCATAACATTGAACATCAGTAAGTTTTTGTTTGTTTTTAATCTTTTATAGTAAATAATCCTGATTTTAAGGCTGGTGTGATGGCTTTGGCTAACCTGCTTCAGATTCAGCGTCATGATGATTACCTGGTAATGCTTAAGGTCAGCTTCATGTTCTTGATTCTTGACAGAAAATAAAAAGTAAAAATATTTTTGGGTTTCTTAGGCAATTCGGATTTTGGTTCAGGAGCGCCTGACACAGGATGCAGTTGCTAAGGCAAATCAAACAAAAGAGGTACGTTTCTATAAATCCTAAATAAGTTGTTAAATACTCTCATTTTGTCTTTCTTTTTTTAAAGGGCTTACCTGTTGCTTTAGACAAACATATTCTTGGTTTTGACACAGGAGGTAAGTGATTTTGTTTAAATTCAAACTATTTTTATTGAAGCAGTGTTCTTTTCTCATAAAACAGATGCAGTTCTTAATGAAGCTGCTCAAATTCTGCGATTGCTGCACATAGAGGAGCTCAGAGAGCTACAGACAAAAATCAACGAAGCCATAGTAGCTGTTCAGGCAATTATTGCTGATCCAAAGACAGACCACAGACTGGGAAAAGTTGGAAGATGAACACTTGAGGACTTCAGCTTCTCACCTACTTAGTACAGTTGGGAACCATACACTTCTGGCATGTTTGGAAATCAAAATGTCACATTCTCGGGGGAGGAAGCCCAGAAAATTGGGTATGTTCTAGAGATTTACCACCATTGCTTATTGCTTTTTTCTTTAATAAAGTTTAGGAAAGTAGAATTTTTATTATGTACTGTATGTTTGCATAAATCACCTTTCTCCTTTGTGGTTAAGGCATATATGCCAACCCCCAGCTTTGTCCTAGAGACAATATAGATCCTTAAGTCATAGGAAAACTTAAAACACTTTATTGGAGTAATCTAGAAAATTTTAAAATTGTTACATCTTTGGTATTTATAAATGTGATACTTTACTTTCTGTGGGTACTTCTATAGAGGCACTACAGGATCAGAAAATGCAAATTGAATCATTTTAGCACCTTTTGATATAAATAGAAATGCACTGATGCAGAGGTAAAAAATCTTAGAACTTTTGTTGGGAAACTATAAATAATTGGTCCTTTCCCATCAGTTCTGCATTGGCTTCTCCAACTGTCAAGGTTTAGGATTATATTGTTATATTGATCACATGTGCTTTAATTTCTTGGCCAGAAGGAATCCATGGCAAAAATCAGGTTTAGAGTCTTAAACTCTAATTCTTAGTTGAATGAATTTGATCTTTTAAATATTAATGATAAATGTTTACAAGAAGTTGCTTTAATAAGCAACAGTTAAAATTCTGTTACCTTTTTAAACTTGCAATAACAACCTTCATTTTTAAAAATACAGTAGTAAAGATTGAGGTATCAGCTTTTCACAAAAGTCTTTTTGCACTACAAAATGTTCATCTTGGATGCTCAGGAACGTCTAATGGCCAATTCCTTTTTTACTTTCTTTGCCTTTGCAGTCACTGTTCTTTAGGGTCCAGGTTCTGATTGTAAACTCCAAGTCTTCCTTTACATTACTGTACTTACTTTCTTCCTGTGAGAGAAGAGCAGGGGTGGGACAGGGTGGTGGGTGAGTATATTGTAACCAAGTTGCAACAGCAAGTCTTTGCATTTTGTGTATAAACTAGGTAGATTTAAGGTAGTAAAGACTGGCCCTCAGGGCAGGAAGAAGGCAATGGTGGCAGTGTCACAGGCAGCAGGGGTAATCAAATACCATATATATCCCTTCTCTACCCTGCTAATTTAAAGGAGCATCCTAAAGCATACTTTTTACCTGTTGGGCAGTAGGGGTAGACTGCAGTTATCCCGTAGAGGTGAGATCGTTGTTCTGGGAGATACTCATCAGTAAACTGGCCACTATGTTTATTTACTGATACAACACCATCCCTGGTAACAGAAAGGAAGAGTGAATTCAGGGACAGTCATTTACTAGATAAAGAAGTCAGTCAGCCACAGAAAATCAGTTGCAATAGAGGAAAATTTCTGGCAGCCTTCTCTGTCCCAGGGCTGGTGCTAAAGCCATACTGAAGTTTGAAGACCATTGCTCTAAATCCATTGCTCATCTCTAGCTGCATGTTAGAATCACATGATGAGCTATCAAATCAGAGTTGTAGGGCATGGTGTAAAGGGCTTAGACTTTAATGTTCCACAGTTCCTCATTTGAGAACTAGTCTAAATAGTATTTTTCGGTCCCTCAGACAATATGTCCACAGTGTCAAAAGCCAACTTAAGCCCTGTAATATAGCTCATGGTATCAAGGGTAGTCTTATTCTCTAAAGAACATATTTAGATTAATATGCTCCCTTTTGAGACATTATCCAATAGCTTTGCTACTTTTTAAGCTATATGTGAGCAATACCATTCGATTTCTGGGTGAAGTAAAAGGATGATTTCAAAAACATGAAAGGATGAAAAACATCCTTGAAGGATCTTATCTGCCAATGAGGAGGTGATGAAACAAAAGCCTCAGAGGGCTTAATGAGTCAAGTCAGGTACTGACTTTTGGTAAAACAAGTGGTGTGTCCTCTGGAACAGTTGGCCTTTTCAGGCTTGTCCAGAATTTGTGGGGCTCACCTCCTCCAGTCTGTGTGGTAGAAGTGATCTGCATAGCTTACGATGCTGAAGGGGTACTTGAGGTTGTTTTGAATGACACGCCGTCCAGTTCCATCAGGTAGTGTACACTCCAGTTTTTTGGTTCCTTTTAAAACAAAGGGGGAAAATGAGGTCCTTCAGCTGCTTTGCCAAAAATGATAGTGACATAGTGATAGTGACACAGTGATAGAATGGGGAAATAGGATATTTTACTTCCATTACAGTCATAGATTAGCAACTGTAAAATTACCTGTCCTATTACTAGTCTCCAGTTTTTAGTAGAGATTCAAACTTTCAATCCTTTTTTGGAAGACAGGATTGCATTTACTGAAATCTGGTAAGTTTCTGCCAAAGTAGGGCATTAAACATAATTATTTTTATAATTTGTGTGATTTCAAGCCTTAGCTTATAAATTATAACATCTGGGTAAATACTTGCCCTTTGTAAGCTATGTCTATAATTACTGAGGCAACCTTTTAACCAAAATCCTTAGTATTTTTAAAATATTTTCTAGGTAGGAGGAAAAAAGTGACTAAAATGGTAACATAACTCATATTTCAATGTAAAGGAATCAGTCTTAAAAATTTTTACAATAGCTAAACCATTCAAGAATTTCCAAGTTTCACATTTCTCATGGAGCCGATTTAAATTTCAAATCCTTTTAAGAAATGTAACTTGTTTTAAACAACTGGGTTATAAAAGTGACCTATGTACATTAGGCCCTTTTATTAGATTACAAATTCAAGAACAGTCTTTTTCATATTCTTTAGTATAGAACTAGACACACAGCATTTTTTCAGTTGTGCTGATAAAAGCAAACAAATGTAGGTTGCTAATACCCATGTTATTACTGAAGGAAGCTACCCTGCTACAATGCTTTCCAAAGAATGTCCTTAGCATTATAACAGATGTTTATAGGTAAGTTATAGTGACCCTCTCCCCGCATAAGAATAACTTCACTTAAGTTTGTCAATTCAACAATGGCTAATTCTTTTAACTGTTAAAAATATGCCAGGCACTCATGGTCAGGCAAGCAGTACAAACTTACTGCTTGATATATCCTTCCCTCCACCCAAACCCCAGAAAGTTCATTTTAAGACTCATTTACTAGTACTTAAATTTACTAGTACTTAAAAGTTTACAGACCAAAGAAAGGAGATCTAAGTGATGGGATTTCATTTTGTAGTAAAATCTGTTAGTGCTCACATTCACTGTGATGAGAGGTTATCTATTTGCATTCCATCAGTAGTATTACCTGCATCTGCCCAGCAGAGCAGTTTAGAGAAAGGGTCAAAGGTTAAGCCATTGGGCAATCCAATGTCTGTATTGATCAGAATTCTTCTGTTTTCTCCATCTAAAGATGACGTTTCAATTTTAGGAGCTTCTCTATTCCAGTCTGTCCAGTACAAGTTGCTGTAAGTTAAAAATCAAGATTGTAAAAGAATAGCCATGTAGCCTGTGGTAGGCAGCATCTAAGCAGCCCCCAGTGATCTCCATCTCCTCATGTATTATAGCCTTAAGCAATCCCCTTGAGTTTGGGCTGCATTAGTAGTGTCTTGCTTCTTCTAGTGCATAGAGTATAGCAGAAGTGATAGGCTATCACTGCCGATATTCGGTCTCAAAAAACTGGTTTCTGCCTTAGGGGCTCTCTCTTGCTCCCTTTGAGGGAAGCTGGATGCCATGTTGCAAGCTACCCTGTAAAGGGGAACATGTGCCAAGGAACTGATGTCCTTGAGGGCTGTTGGCCAGAGACATTAGTCTTGCCTGTAGCCCATGTGAGCATGCTTGGGCTGTGTCTTCCCCGAGCTGAGCCTTGTGATCACTGCAGTTTGGCCATTACCTGATTGCAGCCTTGTGAGAGACTCCATGCCTGAGGGAGCTCGGTGAAGACACACTTGGATTCCTGACTCACAGAAACTGTGAGACTAAATGTTATCTTACACTGCTGAGGGTTTGGGCAATTTCTTACACAGCAGTAGGTAACTAATACACAGCCATATTCCACTTTTACCTGTATCACAAGGTTTTCTGATTATTGTCACTATGTGGGAGAAGTCATTACTAAGTTACTATCAGAATCCCTGCCTCCAAGATACCCCTTGACTCAACTGCCCCAAAACCCTCCGTTTGTTGAAGTCTTGAATTGGATCTTGGGTTTTAGAATAGAAACAAATACAGCTGTTAGGAATGGCTTCGATACAAACTATGGAACTTGAAGAGATGTGGACCAGGGATTTGAGAAGGAAACTGTTCTTTCTTCTGCCAAAAATACAATTTGGTACTTGAAGGGGTACCTGGCACCCAGGGATGGAAACATTTTAAGTTAAGCACTTTACCTTTTAAATGCCACGTTAAAAATGAAATATATTCATAACAGATACTAACGAGGAAATATGGTCCTATTAAGTGGAAATAGGTTATAAGGAAACAAACAGGTTTATCGTTAGAGCAGAAATAATGTTGAAAGCACTTTTTATAAAATACTATTTTATAAAAGCTATAGAAGCTTTGAATAAATCAGTTGGGCTACAGAGAACCTCAGTGAGAGGAGAGGAAGAAACCATAGGTTTCCCCTGTTGCGAATTTCATCCCTTATGCCCAACAGATGAAGCAGAGAGAAGCTGAGAGCAAAAGCTAGAAAGCAGTTTCCACTTTGCGCTAAGGTGGAGGTGGCCAGAGGGTACAGCATGCATATCATTGCTTCATCGCTTCTGATCAGTCTCCTCCCCAAAATGATTTAATATCATCAACAACAATAAGTCTGAAACAAGCTCACACAGATATTTGGTGTAAATTATTTGGGGATTGCCAGAGGAAGAAAGTTGTAAAGGTGAAATCTATAGAAAGCAAATGAGAAATATGCAGGAAGGCTTGACAACCATTCTGTTACGCAGTTGAAGGAGATGTAATTACATGTGTTATATTGCAACCTGGTTCAAGGTGGGTTTTCTTTTTATTAAAAATTCAAGTCCTTTAGCATTTATATTTGCTGTCTGGATAAGAAAGTTCTACTTTCATATTTAAACTCATGGCTGTGATGTGGATTTCAGCTTAAAAGTATGCTTTTTCCCCAGACTCCAGAGACATGGCCAAAGTTTCATTGCCTACAAGATGGCAGCTCTCCCCAGTTTTCAGGTCAAGCACCAAGAAGGAATAAGGGGCCGGGCGCAGTGGCTCATACCTATAATCCCAGCACTTTGGGAGGCCAAGGCAGGTGGATCACCCAGGGTCAGGAGTTGGAGACCAAAATGGCGAAACCCTGTCTCGACTAAAAATACAAAAATTAGCTGGGCATGGTGGCACATGCCTGTAGTCCCAGCTACTTGGGAGGCTGAGGCAGGAGAATTGCTTGAACCCGGGAGATGGAGGTTGTAGTCAGCCGAGACTGTGCCACTGCACCCCAGCCTCGGCAACAAAGCAAGACCTTGTCTCAAAAAAAAGAAAAAAAAAAGAAAAAAGGACCTTCCAAATGTCCAAATGTCAGAAAGGCAAGCCTATGCAAAGAGTTTTTAAGAGGGCTATTAATTCCTGTTAAGTCAACTGGAATAGAGAAGGATACAGGTACTTTTCCTGTGTGTAGAACCCAAAGTTTGAAACCACCTTTGAGGCACTGCACTAAGTATTTCATAGTCAAAAAGCACTTACCTGAAAATTAAAGCTGAAGGTTTTCTTTACTGATTTGAAGGGCATCTGGGAATTTCATTTCGTAGAAACTCCACTTAAACATGGCAAGAGTTTCTCAAGATATAAAAATTCTCCCTGATTGTAACAAGTACTGAGACAGTGAACAAATCCTGTATGTCACATTTGATGACCTTAGCAATTATACAGACAGGGAAAATGTTTATCTTGATTTCTGCTACAGCAACACTGAAGCCAGAGGTGTCTGAGCTTTGGCTAATGTCACTTGATGTAGGTCAGCCCTACTGTGAGCGTCAACCCTGGTTTCTAAATGTGCTGCTGGAGGAATCCCACTTCACTTCCAGTTTAAGTGTCAGCTGAGGCCTCGCCTGATCATTTGATTCAGAGTAGCCCTAGTTCTCACAACACTATCTGAATTTTCTACATATCACATCACAGACTAATATTGTTTATACCAGTCTTGTTTCCTCCTAATAAAATATAAGTGCCATGAAAGAACAGACCTTGTCTTTTCCTAGAACAGGTCCTGA